CAATAGGGGAGGGTTTTAGGATGGGGGACAGAGAATACAGATGACTAAGAGGTTACCATCGAGGGGGAGCAGCAGTCGTGGAAGATCCAGCAGTCCTGGTGCGCGGGACCCTCAAGGCCCCCTCCTCACATGTCAACTGAGTACCCTCTTATTGTCTTCTCTGCTCCGAAGATGTGTCCGGCCCCTTCTAACTCTCTCCTTCATCCGGGCTAGCAGATGACCCCAGTGGTCCCCAATTTCTGGCAGACATGTCTCCATCTTCTACCTGGCATATTTTACCTGCCTCAGTGTACCCCAGGCCGCTTACTAGCTTTCTGCATATCTAGACTTCCCCTAATGCCTCCTTCCCGCTTACGGGAGAGCCTCAGACTCTGGACTCAGCTCCCATGAGCTCCTGGACCCCTACTCATTTCTTGCAATTTAATGGGTCATGCAGCTCCACCCACTCACCCCTTTTGATCTCTCCCCTCCTCCGTCCTGTGAAAATTCCAGTCCCGCATCCTTCTGAGCCCGGGACCCCCAGTCAATTCCTGGGTCAGGTGTCTCCTTAACCCTCCCGATTTACAGTGCTTAACCCTCATTTCTGCTTTTTGGGGTCTCCCAATGGATTGTCAGTCCTCCTACCCCTCTCGTATTCTGGGTACCTCAGGGGTTTCTTCGCACATACTGGGACCCTCACCCCACTTGCTGCGTACCAGGTCCTGGTATTTGTCCCAGTGGACTCCAGGGAAATCATCCTCCTCCCTGAAACCCCTCACTCATGTGCCTGGGCCCCCCAGCACCTCCTTCCATGCGTACCCCGAGGTCCTTTGAGCCCCTCCCCCTGCAGCCCCGCCGAGCCACCCGGCCCGTGGCCGCTGTTTACAAGGACACGCGCTTCCTGACAGTGACGCGAGCCGCCTCCTCCCCTTCCCCACGCTCGAGGAGGGGGGCGCGGGGGCCCGGCTCCGGCGACGGCCAATCGGAGCGCACTTCCGTGGCTGACTAGCGCGGTATAAAGGCGTGTGGCTCAGGCTGAGCGGCTGGGACCTTGAGAGCGGCCAGGCCAGCCTCGGAGCCAGCAGGGAGCTGGGAGCTGGGGGAAACGACGCCAGGAAAGCTATCGCGCCAGAGAGGGCGACGGGGGCTCGGGAAGCCTGACAGGGCTTTTGCGCACAGCTGCCGGCTGGCTGCTACCCGCCCGCGCCAGCCCCCGAGAACGCGCGACCAGGCACCCAGTCCGGTCACCGCAGCGGAGAGCTCGCCGCTCGCTGCAGCGAGGCCCGGAGCGGCCCCGCAGGGACCCTCCCCAGACCGCCTGGGCCGCCCGGATGTGCACTAAAATGGAACAGCCCTTCTACCACGACGACTCATACACAGCTACGGGATACGGCCGGGCCCCTGGTGGCCTCTCTCTACACGACTACAAACTCCTGAAACCGAGCCTGGCGGTCAACCTGGCCGACCCCTACCGGAGTCTCAAAGCGCCTGGGGCTCGCGGACCCGGCCCAGAGGGCGGCGGTGGCGGCAGCTACTTTTCTGGTCAGGGCTCGGACACCGGCGCGTCTCTCAAGCTCGCCTCTTCGGAGCTGGAACGCCTGATTGTCCCCAACAGCAACGGCGTGATCACGACGACGCCTACACCCCCGGGACAGTACTTTTACCCCCGCGGGGGTGGCAGCGGTGGAGGTGCAGGGGGCGCAGGGGGCGGCGTCACCGAGGAGCAGGAGGGCTTCGCCGACGGCTTTGTCAAAGCCCTGGACGATCTGCACAAGATGAACCACGTGACACCCCCCAACGTGTCCCTGGGCGCTACCGGGGGGCCCCCGGCTGGGCCCGGGGGCGTCTACGCCGGCCCGGAGCCACCTCCCGTTTACACCAACCTCAGCAGCTACTCCCCAGCCTCTGCGTCCTCGGGAGGCGCCGGGGCTGCCGTCGGGACCGGGAGCTCGTACCCGACGACCACCATCAGCTACCTCCCACACGCGCCGCCCTTCGCCGGTGGCCACCCGGCGCAGCTGGGCTTGGGCCGCGGCGCCTCCACCTTCAAGGAGGAACCGCAGACCGTGCCGGAGGCGCGCAGCCGGGACGCCACGCCGCCGGTGTCCCCCATCAACATGGAAGACCAAGAGCGCATCAAAGTGGAGCGCAAGCGGCTGCGGAACCGGCTGGCGGCCACCAAGTGCCGGAAGCGGAAGCTGGAGCGCATCGCGCGCCTGGAGGACAAGGTGAAGACGCTCAAGGCCGAGAACGCGGGGCTGTCGAGTACCGCCGGCCTCCTCCGGGAGCAGGTGGCCCAGCTCAAACAGAAGGTCATGACCCACGTCAGCAACGGCTGTCAGCTGCTGCTTGGGGTCAAGGGACACGCCTTCTGAACGTCCCCTGCCCCTTTACGGACACCCCCTCGCTTGGACGGCTGGGCACACGCCTCCCACTGGGGTCCAGGGAGCAGGCGGTGGGCACCCACCCTGGGACCTAGGGGCGCCGCAAACCACACTGGACTCCGGCCCTCCTACCCTGCGCCCAGTCCTTCCACCTCGACGTTTACAAGCCCCCCCTTCCACTTTTTTTTGTATGTTTTTTTTCTGCTGGAAACAGACTCGATTCATATTGAATATAATATATTTGTGTATTTAACAGGGAGGGGAAGAGGGGGCGATCGCGGCGGAGCTGGCCCCGCCGCCTGGTACTCAAGCCCGCGGGGACATTGGGAAGGGGACCCCCGCCCCCTGCCCTCCCCTCTCTGCACCGTACTGTGGAAAAGAAACACGCACTTAGTCTCTAAAGAGTTTATTTTAAGACGTGTTTGTGTTTGTGTGTGTTTGTTCTTTTTATTGAATCTATTTAAGTAAAAAAAAAATTGGTTCTTTATTAATTTCTGTTGTCTTTTTTTCCAAGCTGGGAGGG